TTGAAAACCCAATATGTAAACACACAAGCAGAACTGCACTGATTGACAGATACTAAACGGATCTAAATGATACCAAGGATGACAGAAACATCCTCATTTTACAGATGGAGAAACTTGTAGGGTTTGTGCTTTCCTCCCATCAAACCTTACCCTTTATTGTAATTATTCCCGCACTTGCCCGTCTCAGTAGTACAAGCAGTTTGCCAACTACTACTTGCACGAACAACTAGCAGTTTGCCACGGAGTCCTACATTCAGTTTGGGGATTCTCAGGCCTCACAGGGCGCTAAGGCCTTGCCTGGCCCCTTGGTGATCAGAAGCTTCGTGCAGCTCAAGAGCATCCCAAGACGCTTGACGGCTGACTTTCCTTCTCAGAACTTTAGTAACAGGGCGGCCAGTCCAGCCTGGGAACCGCAGGGCCCGAGCCCGACTCTCCCGGAGACCCGGGATCCGCCGCAGAGCAAAGCGCACGGGAGGGAAGGAGGGCACACGGCTCTAGTGTCTGACCTCCTCCGGCTCGCCCTACTGATCTAGGTCCCGCGCCGGGTCCCCACATCCCCGCAACCCGCCGAGAGGCCCGGGAGCCGGGACCGCTCCCACGCTCTGGCCCCCCAAGCCCCGCCCCCCTTACCGGCGTCAGAGCGCGCGGCGGTGAAGGCCGCGGCGGGCCCGCGCGTGAGCCCGGTCGCCGCCCCGAGGAGCAGCCAGGCGGCCGCCCGAACCGCCGCCACCCGAGCCGCCAGGACGCCGGAAGCCGGACGCCCGAGAGGGGCGCGCGGGGCCAGGTGCGGACGCAGGAAGGGGCCTGGCCGCCCGCAGCTCCTACCGCGCGCTGCCCCAGATTTATCGGCTGGGACCGAGTGCTGGGTGCGCGCGCCTAGCGCCCGCGGTTCCCAGCTGCCTGCAGCCCCGGCCCCCAAGGGTTCCCGCGCGGCGTGGGGCGGTCGTCCCCGCCCAGCTGTTCCTTGCTCCGCCCACCCGGGGGCGGGCGAGGAGCTGCGCACGCGCGGGGACGCGCGCCCGGCCTGTCGCTGTGGAAACCGCTAGGCCAGCGCTCGCCGGGACCTGGAATCCCTGTACGCCGAGGTGGGAGCCGGTGGACCGGTCCCCCAGCCGGCCCCCACCTCCGCTTCCCGGTGTTTGAGGGTTCGGGCCTCCCGCCGGGGAGTTCACCCCTCGGGCTCGTCAGTAGGGCTGTGGCTGTCGCCTCTTCCTGCAGCGCCAGGCTCCGCCCGGTCTCACAGTCGGCTTAGGGGCTTTGCGTGCACTGCGGTTGGGTGGAAAAACCCACTCCTGGTTGTTTAGACGTTGGCCTGCAGACGATGTCATTTCTGTATTCCTCTAAGGGTAAGAAAGCCAGCCTTGCACTAGTGGAGACGTTATCCAACACCTAGTTGTTTTTTCCCTTTAGCAGGAAGTCATTATGCAACTTACACATATTCATCAGATTTCCTCTGACTTACCCGGACATGTACATGGGAATGATGTGCACTGCCAAGAAATGTGGGATTAGGTTTCAGCCTCCAGCTATTATCTTAATCTATGAGAGTGAAATCAAGGGGAAAATTCGCCAGCGCATTATGCCAGTTCGAAACTTTTCAAAGTTTTCAGGTACCTCATGTCTTATCTTGCCTCCTGTCTTATATGTGGTATATAGTTTTCTTCTCTCTCCCAGATTGCACCAGAGCTGCTGAACAATTAAAGAATAATCCGCGACACAAGAGTTACCTAGAACAAGTATCCCTGAGGCAGCTAGAGAAGCTATTCAGTTTTTTACGAGGTTACTTGTCGGGGCAGAGTCTGGCAGAAACAATGGAACAAATTCAACGGGAAACAACCATTGATCCTGAGGAAGACCTGAACAAACTAGATGACAAGGAGCTTGCCAAAAGAAAGAGCATCATGGATGAACTTTTTGAGAAAAATCAGAAGAAGAAGGATGATCCAAATTTTGTTTATGACATTGAGGTTGAATTTCCACAGGACGATCAACTGCAGTCCTGTGGCTGGGACACAGAGTCAGCTGATGAGTTCTGATACCAAACACTCAAAACATGCATTGGGCTAGCAGAATATCCATGTTTATTACCAGACTGGTTCTGGAAGAAGCTGTAAAGAATACTAAATATGTTGGGTTATAGGGGATTGACCATGTTACTTTTCAAAACCAGGACATTTAAAGCATCTACTATGTAGGTGCATGAGGAGTATGGGAAAAACAGAATAAAGGAATCTGCCTTTAAGGAGCTTACAATCATGCCGGGTGCGGTGGCTCACGCCTGTAATCCCAGCACTTTGGGAGGCTGAGGCGGGTGGATCACCTAAGGTCAGGAGTTCGAGACCAGCCTAGCCAACATGGTGAAACCTCGCCTCTACTAAAAATACAAAAATTAGCCAGGCGTGGTGGCGGGTGCCTGTAATCCCGGCTACTCAGGAGGCTGAGGCAGGAGATTCGCTTGAACCTGGGAGGCTGAGGTTGCAGTGAGCCGAGATCGCGCCATTGTACTCCAGCCTGGGCGATGAGCAAAACTCCATCTCAAAAAAAAAAAAAAAAAAAAGCTTACAATCTGACTGGAAGATGTCAAAACCTGTGAAAAGCTAATTAGCAGTATTAAGCAACACAAACATTAGTGCCAAATGCATGATAAAGGCTAAAGAAGGCCAGAGCATATATTACTGTAGAGTAGAATAGTAAGGGAAGACTTTGTCCTTTAGTAAAGAGATAGGAGGTGGCCTGGCCCTTGAAATAGTAGTGTTTAGGTAGATGCTTGTGTAGGATTCCTGATAAGAGCAACTGAAAAGAAGGAGAGGGGAAGTAGTAAAGGGACAAGAAACAATTTTTTTTTTGAGGAACCATAAGCAAATTATAGTTTGACAAGACAAGATTGGGGGACATATATGGTTACCAGGGAATTACCTCTTATGTGTTATATCTTTATATTATTTATCTCTGGAAAAGAGTACCCTGCAAAATTCCCTACAGCTGCAAGCAGATGTCACTTGATGGACAGAGGGGGAATTCTGCCCCTCCGGTATCGGGAAATACATACTAAAGACATTGCGAAACGCTGAACCTCTTCCCATAAATAAAAGGTTTGTTTGTAAAATGGGAAATCCACCCATAATAAATGAACAATAGGCACTGCCAGTTTAGGCCTGTTCATGAATGGATCTGCAAGACAGCATCTTCGTTTAACAACATTATCTGTGATTTGATACATTTATCCTTATTACAATATTGTTTAGTTGGTAGAAATTCTATGTTTTCTACAAGGAAATTGATGTTTATTAAATAAAACTGAAAATAATTACTCAGTGTTTCTACCTGTTCACTTCCACTCTC